ACCCGGGAGGTGGAGGTTGCAGTGAGCCAAGATCCTGCCACTGCACTCCAGCCTGAAGACGGAGCAAGACTCCGTCTCAAAAAGAAGAAGAAGAAGAAAAGAACTGGCAGAGCAGGCAGGAGATCCAACACGCCTGTGCTCTGGATCTTGGTTCCACTGCAGGCCTCTCATCAGTCACCTCCTCTCGATTTACAGCTGGGGAAGCAGGAAAAGCTGGTGTGAGGCTGACGGTAGGAAATAAAGGGATAGATAAATAAATGAGGGAATTTTTGATGATGAGTGTCCATTTATTTGCAGTACCTGCACTACTCTGCGGCTGGAAAGTGGCAGTTAAGGGAGGTTGGAACCTAACTCCACATTCTGAAGGGTTCCCTAAACTCTATGTACAGGGCCGCCACAGGATGAAATTTCAAGCAACTCTAAAGGCTGAAAGAGCAATTGGAACAATTAGGGTGGCAGAGAGCAAAAAGCCAAGGTTACAACCGTCCAAGAAAGGAAGAAGATATTTGCCGAGGCTGTAGAAAAAAACAGGCTACAGAGTTGCAAAGGGAGAAGCAGCAGGAGTTGGCAGGAGACTGTAGGTGTTAACAAGAGGGGTCAAAGATTATTCTAATGTTCTCCTAACATGAACAACCACAAAATTGGTGGCGACTGAGTCAGTTTGGTAAAGGGCAGAATTTGTAGAAAGAAGATGATCTGTTTTGCCAAGTGTCATTTAAAATGTCACCAGATGCTCGGTGTGATATATGTAAAGATGTTATACTTGGCCTGATCTGAGAGGGAAAGTTCAGATGCCACAATAATGGGTTACTGTGACACATACACATTTGTTTACCGAACGACTGATCCCTCAGAAAACAATCCTTCCCTCGGTTGCTAGGGACATTGCGGAGTTGCGGGACTACGTTTCCCACGTCGCCCCACGCCACGCCCCCTTGGCCTCGCCGGAAAGACGTCCCAGGAGCCTCTGGGCGTAGAGCCCCGCCTCCGCCGCTGGGGGCGGGGCGACGCCGGACTCCGGAGCGCCCGCTTACGCAGTTCCTCCCGGGGTCGGAGGCCGATTCGCCGTGTGGCGGGTTCGAGTCCCGCCTCCTGACTCTGGCCTCTAGTCCCTGAGTCCCGGGCGGGCTGCATTCGTCGGGGAAACCTCTCCTCGACCAGGGGCACCTCTACTCGACCAGGGGCGACGGCGTACTTTGGGCTTCATCATGGAGGACTACCTGCAGGGTTGTCGAGCTGCTCTGCAGGTAACGAATCCCTGTCTGTGACTGTAAGGAATTTTGTTAGTTTCCCATTTTCCTTTCTCTCCAGGAGTCCCGACCTCTACATGTTGTGCTGGGAAATGAAGCCTGTGATTTGGACTCCACAGTGTCTGCTCTTGCCCTGGCTTTTTACCTAGCAAAGGTGGGTAAAAAAACGTAGTACCTAGGATCTGATTGTGATACCTTCTTTTCACTTTCCTATCTAGACAACTGAGGCTGAGGAAGTCTTTGTGCCAGTTTTAAATATAAAACGTTCTGAACTACCTCTGCGAGGTGACATTGTCTTCTTTCTTCAGAAGGTTCATATTCCAGAGAGTATCTTGATTTTTCGGGATGAGATTGACCTCCATGCATTATACCAGGCTGGCCAACTCACCCTCATCCTTGTCGACCATCATATCTTATCCAAGTAAGCACAAGGAAATTAAATTGCTACCTATCCTTCCTCTTTTCCCATACCCTCCCCTCCACAGAAGTGACACAGCCCTAGAGGAGGCAGTAGCAGAGGTGCTAGACCATCGACCCATCGAGCCGAAACACTGCCCTCCCTGCCATGTTTCAGTTGAGCTGGTGGGGTCCTGTGCTACCCTGGTGACCGAGAGAATCCTGCAGGGGGCACCAGAGATCTTGGACAGGCAAACTGCAGCCCTTCTGCATGGTAAGGGTGGCTTTTGGATTGGGACCTCAGTAGATTCAAGTTCCACCATCTCCCTTCTCCACAGGAACCATCATCCTGGACTGTGTCAACATGGACCTTAAAATTGGAAAGGCAACCCCAAAGGACAGCAAATATGTGGAGAAACTAGAGGCCCTTTTCCCAGACCTACCCAAGAGAAATGATATATTTGATTCCCTACAAAAGGCAAAGTTTGATGTATCAGGTATGAAATGTTAGCTGACTTTTCTGCCTCCCGTTTGACCCCTAGTCTCTCATCTGCTTTCTAGGACTGACCACTGAGCAGATGCTGAGAAAAGACCAGAAGACTATCTATAGACAAGGCGTCAAGGTGGCCATTAGTGCAATATATATGGATTTGGAGGTAAGAGCAAGTTGTGGCTGTGGGTGGGGAGATCCTTCATCCCTCTCCGTTTCTTCCCTTTCAGGCCTTTCTGCAGAGGTCTAACCTCCTTGCAGATCTCCATGCTTTCTGCCAGGCTCACAGCTATGATGTCCTGGTTGCCATGACTATCTTTTTCAACACTCACAATGAGCCAGTGCGGCAGTTGGCTATTTTCTGTCCCCATGTGGCACTCCAAACAACGGTGAGTCTGTGTCCCTTCTCCAACCTAAGAGCGTATCATTTCCCTGTTATTGTCTCCTCTTTAGATCTGTGAAGTCCTGGAACGCTCCCACTCTCCACCCCTGAAGCTGACCCCTGCCTCAAGTACCCACCCTAACCTCCATGCCTATCTTCAAGGCAACACCCAGGTCTCTCGAAAGAAACTTCTGCCCCTGCTCCAGGAAGCCCTGTCAGCATATTTTGACTCCATGAAGATCCCTTCAGGACAGCCTGAGACAGCAGATGTGTCCAGGGAGCAAGTGGACAAGGAATTGGACAGGGCAAGTAACTCCCTGATTTCTGGCCTGAGTCAAGATGAGGAGGACCCTCCGCTGCCCCCGACGCCCATGAACAGCTTGGTGGATGAGTGCCCTCTAGATCAGGGGCTGCCTAAACTCTCTGCTGAGGCCGTCTTCGAGAAGTGCAGTCAGATCTCACTGTCACAGTCTACCACAGCCTCCCTGTCCAAGAAGTGACTGTTGAGAGGCGAGGAGGTAGTGGGTGAGGCTACCTGACTCACTTCAAATGCATGTTTTGAGATGTTTGGAGATTCAGCAATTCTGTCTTCATTGCTCCAGGATCTGGTATACTGTTCTCATAAAACTGAGAGGAGAAAAAAAGTGAAAGAAAGCAGCTGCTTTAAGAATGGTTTTCCACCTTTTCCCCCTAATCTCTACCAATCAGACACATTTTATTATTTAAATCTGCACCTCTCTCTATTTTATTTGCCAGGGGCACGATGTGACATATCTGCAGTCCCAGCACAGTGGGACAAAAAGAATTTAGACCCCAAAAGTGTCCTCGGCATGGATCTTGAACAGAACCAGTATCTGTCATGGAACTGAACATTCATCGATGGTCTCCATGTATTCATTTATTCACTTGTTCATTCAAGTATTTATTGAATACCTGCCTCAAGCTAGAGAGAAAAGAGAGTGCGCTTTGGAAATTTATTCCAGTTTTCAGCCTACAGCAGATTATCAGCTCGGTGACTTTTCTTTCTGCCACCATTTAGGTGATGGTGTTTGATTCAGAGATGGCTGAATTTCTATTCTTAGCTTATTGTGACTGTTTCAGATCTAGTTTGGGAACAGATTAGAGGCCATTGTCTTCTGTCCTGATCAGGTGGCCTGGCTGTTTCTTTGGATCCCTCTGTCCCAGAGCCACCCAGAACCCTGACTCTTGAGAATCAAGAAAACACCCAGAAAGGCCTTAATGACCTCATAGGCACTCTTCCAAAAAGACAACAGAACTGGAATGAGAGGCCTGGGTCTGTCTCCTGCCTTAGCAGGCCTATCAATTTCTTGTCAATCTCTTTTTTTCCTTGCTCACATTAAAAGGAAGCATGGAGTTCTAATGCTCCCATAAACTATGTATTTTGGCAAGACACTTCACTACTCCAGGTCTCACTTTCCCCATCTGTAAAACAGGGTTTGGACTAGGTGTTCCCTGGTATTCTGTGATCTGCCTCTTGCTGCCATTCTTTCTCTCCTCTGCTTCTCTGTATTTTTCTTCTGTTATCCCTGGGGGTGCTCAGGTTCACTTGATTGTCTGTATTTCTGTGTGGTTGTAGCAAGGACTCAGCCTCATGTAGCACGAATAGGGGTGTGGTTCATGGCGTGTTGACCCAGCAGAGCACTCCCTCCCACTAACTTGTTCTGCATGTGTAGAGTCTCCCCATTTTTTTTAACGCAACCCTTTCCCCTTTTTCCTACCCCACAGCTCTGTTCCATGTAAGTTGCCAACAGTTTCACTGAACAGTGGGGTATGTGATGGTTTTGGCATGACATCTTCAGTATGAGGGGGACAGTTTGACTTCACTTTGAGGGTGTGATGTCTGTAGCTATGTGGAAGGTAAAAATAGTGGTGTGATCATGAACCAAAGGAATTTATGTTTTGTAACTTGGGTACTTTATTTTGCATTTTGTTATACTATTAAATAATTTTTTCCTGTTTGGGGGTCTTACTGTCTTTTTTTACAAGTGTA